AAATACAAAAAAAATTAGCCGGGCGCGGTGGTGGGCGCCTGTAGTCCCAGCTATTCGGGAGGCTGAGGCAGGAGAATGGCGTGAACTCAGGAGGTGGAGCTTGCAGTGAGCCGAGATCGCGCCACTGCACTCCAGCCTGGGCGACAGAGCGAGACTCTGTCTCAAAAAAAAAAAAAAAAAGAAAAAAAAATAATTTTATTAATATTGTTTTAAATTTTAATATGATTAATAATTTTATAACTTTTTAACTTTCAGGATGAAACTATTCACAAATGTTTCACTTTTTTTTTTTTTTTTTTTAGACAGGGTCTCACTCTGTTGCCCAGGCTGGAGTGCAGTGGCACCACCACGGTTCACTCCAGCTTTGACCTCCCGGGCTCCATCGATCTTGCCATCTCAGCCTCCCAAATAGCTGGGACCACAGGTACGCACCACCACGCCAGGCTAATTTTTGAATTTTTAAATTTTTCATAGGGACCGAGTCTCACCATGTTGCCCAGAGTGGTCTTGAACTCCTGGGCTCAAGCGATCAGCCTTCCTCAGCCTCCCAAAGTGCTGGGATTACAAGCGTGAGCCACCACTCCCAGCTTCACTCAGAATTTTAAAATCAATTTTCCCAAGTAGAAATCTGTATTTTCTGAATACTCCTAAAATGAAATAATTTAGTAGCATTAAAGGAATTGTATGTAGCATTTGGATGGGTCGGAGAGATCTGAGTGGTCTTTTCTCTAGAATCCCTGAAATCACAAGAAAACATGAGTTCTAAAGGCGAGCCATCTTTGAAATTCTATTACAGTTGTTATCATTTTTTCTGAATAAGTTATACTGATCATTCTGCCCCCTAGAGGCCTGTAAGAGTATTTCCCCAGCGTGTCCGACCAATTATAGCCACGGATACTGGACAGCACGGATACCTCCGCCTCTAGAGCGGGTCCTCCAGGGGGCGGAGCATTGCGTGACATTTTGCGACTTCGGTTCCGCTGCCGTCATTTACAACATAATTGGCTTTGCAGTGCGCATCCGGGTCTGCATCAGGAAGGCCCAAGGGTCCAACGAGCTAAGCTGAGCCCGGTGGCCGGCGAGGCACCACCAGCAGCCCAGACTACGGTCCCCCAGGAGGCGCCCCGGGAGCTCCGAGGACTCGCCCCGCGTCGCGCGGTCCTGCGCCCCGCTCGTCCCAACCAGCCTCCCCTACCACCGACATCTGTTACTTCAAAGAGGACTTCACCGCCGCGCTCCCCACGTCCGCTGCTAGGCCCAGGAGCGCCGTCCACAGCGCCGTCGAGGCGATGGTCAGCCGGCCCCGCAGCCCCAGCGCCTTCCCTGCTCCCTGGTGGGGACAGCAGCCAGGAGGACCCGGCCCTGCCAAGCGCCTCCGATTGGAGGAGCCCGCGGGCCCCGAACCCCGCGCGGCACCCAGCCTGGAAGACCCGGCGGGGGACCCGGCCGTGGACGCGCTCACCTCCATAGTGGTCCTGGCCGCGGGCTGTGCCCTGCGTGTGCCCCTGGACGACGTCGACCTGGTGCTGGAGCCCGCACCAACGTCGATCCTGCGAGTGTCTCTCGGTGGACACACCCTCATCCTGATCCCAGAGGTCCTCCTGAGCTCCGTCGACGAACGCTCAGGAGCGCAGCACGACTCGTCTGCCGGGCTGGAAGTGGACGTTTTCCTGGGCGCTGTCAGGGAGGACGTCGTCGTCGAGCTGGAATTCTGCGCATCTGTCCCAGAGATCGCCGCCCAGGAAGAGGCCTACGAGGAGGACGCGGACCCCGAGTTCCCGGAGCTCCGGATGGACTCCCCAACCGGCTCAGCCGCTGGGCTCTACCCCTCCTCTAGAAGTATGTTCATCCCCTACCGGGAGGGCCCCATCCCAGAACCCTGTGCTCTGGCCCCCAACCCCAGTTCAGAGAGACGTTCTCCACGCCCCATCTTTGACCTGGAATTCCGCCTTCTGGAGCCTGTCCCCAGCTCACCTCTCCAACCTCTACCTCCCTCTCCGTGCGTGGGGAGTCCAGGTCCCCACGCGCGCTCGCCGCTCCCGGAACGCCCTCCGTGCAAGGCCCGGAGACGCCTGTTCCAGGCATAGACCCCCACCCCCACGTACACACAACAATCCTGGCCGCTCTGCTGGAGGCCCTCTAGGATTGCGGGAATCTCTCACATTGAGTATCCAACAACCTGGAAATTGGGCACCGCGTGTTCGGACAATTGCTTTTTCGCTGCACACTACCGATAGTAGGAGATGAAGACGTCAGCAAGAAAAGGTATATTCTAGACCTCATCTTTAAATAGAAAATCTGCGCAAGGATACCAGAAAATGTGTCCAGATTTCTGGGCTTCTTTACAAGGTCATATTCAGATCCCTTCATTCTCCCTCGTTTTGCATCAGTTGTTTCTCTCAAATTCCAGTCTTTCTCCAGCATCATACTGCCACTCCCGTTTCTCCCCAAACCAAGAAATCACCAGATCTCTTACGTTGTTAGTTACCTTGCATTTTTTTCCCATGAATTTTGGAAGACTTAGCCATGGCTTTTCTTGGGGTTTTTCCAACTGCTCTCCAAGGAAACTGCCAAATAGTATGCTTACTATACAAGACTGTATGTTGCTTCTTCCTAGGAACCCCTTATCCTGCTGAAGTTTTCTTCTAGTCTTCTAATTCTAAATGAAAATTTGTGTTGAATTTTATCAGATGTTTTCAGCATGCATTGTGTTATGTATTTTTTTTTAATTTGTTAATCTGGTGATTTCACCCAATGGAAAGTGTTTGCATTCCTGCTATTCCACATTATTTTATACCTTTTAAAATCTACCCTGAGTTTTTTCTCATGTAAACCAAACTTCTAACTTTTAAAATGTTAGTTTATTACTGTAGTTGCCTCATATTTTTATATAGGAGATAAAAGATTACTGGTAAAGCTGATGTCAACAAGCTGGTTTTATTTTATTTAAAA